CATCAAATATTTTGGTTTTATCCCGAAAGTCAGCTAACAGAGATGTAAGTACCTGGGCAACTCTAATGGAATGAGAAGCAACATCTTCCATCTTAAGCATTGATAAGGGTTAAGGGAACAGCTGCTCTTTGCAATGAACAAATCTCACTCTCTGAGGCAGAAATTCGCCATATAGAAGACTGAATTTCTTCATCTTTTTGAGAATCATTTCCACTACCCAGAAAAAACATTCAAATGAGTTGTAAATAAAGTCAAGCGCAGTTGAAAAATCCTGTATCCACAGATGTTTCTTAGGAGTGCCTATGCGCTTAGACTCGAGGGCTAGGGGTTTGAAAGCAAAAGGCAGCCCTCTACCAGGGGTGGTCGGGGAAACGGCCTCCAAGAAACGAATTACACGGTGCACTTTAGTTACCTAGGCAGCTGTTTGTCTAGGAAACAGCTTATTGTTTTCATTTGTCATCACCGCGGCTCACTAGGTATCAGGAAGCTCGGCTCCAGCCGCTACCTGGTGACGCTAATGACGTGCGATGTCTCGCAGCTGCCGCAATTAGACAGGCCAAGCCTTCGCCTTTAAGAAGCTGACTCACGTGGATGCTGTGTTGTGTGCGCTCAGCTGAAAGGGGGAGGTGGGTCCCCAGACTGACTACATTGGCCGCCTCGAGAGAAGGGGCAGAGTTAGCCTCTTTGATTGGCTGTACGAGTCCGAGGTGCTGGGTCAGGGGCGGGGCGAGCTGTCGCAAGCCTGCCCTGGGTCTGCGGCTTCTGAGAGGGGTGGGCCGCGAAGCGGAGGGGTGCGGGAGTGGGGGAGGGTGAGCCAGAGAAGGGGCGGGGCCCCGCGAAAAAGGCAGGAGGCCGAGGACAGGGGCGGGGCCTAGAAATAAAGGGCGTTCTGGGCCAACCGGGAGAGCTGACTGCGGGGGGGCGGAGCCACGCCGGGTGACTGACGTTGAGGCCCAACCAGGGAGAGGCGGGGCCAAGGCCAGGGCCTGACTAAACCTGGAGACTCGGGTGGCCGAGGGGCTTCATACCAGCTGAAGAGCGACAAGCCGCTGGCAGCCGCGGATCTCACCGCCGCTCAGGGTGAGTCCCGCGGGAGGGGCTGGACTCGGGGCCGGTGGGGACTGAGGCGCCCGTTCGGGTCGGGCGGCTTCGAGGCACTCGGGAATCGGCCCAGGGTGGGGGGCCCAGGCAGGAAGTGCCTCTTCCTCGCCGCGCTCTTCCCGGGGTCCCAGAGCGGCCGCCCCAGATCCTTCAGGGTGGGCCCCGGCGCTGGGACCGCGGGCGGACGCGCGGGGCTGTTTGCTCTTTGTGAGGCCTGGCGCGGCGGCCGCCGTCGGCCCGCCCCCGCCGCGCAGCCGGGCGACCGGTGCGACAACAGCCGCAACCCCTCCGCGCGGCGCCCGCGCCTCCGCCCCGTTTCCCCGTCGCGTCCTCCGAGGCCCGCCGCCGAGGCCCACGGCGCCCCCTGGGCGGACGGTCTGGCCGCGACCCCCAACCCGCCGCGCCGCGCCGCGGCTGCCCCGCCCCCACCCGTCGCATAGTCGGGGGCGCGCCCGGTCTCCGCCCCGAATCCAAGTCGGAACTTGACCGAGTTGTTTGGGCCGCGATGACCGCACGGCGTGAACCGTCCTGAGCAGGGCCCACGCCCGGCCCAAGCGGCCCAGCCACCGGGCTGGGGCGGTGTCTCCCTTTGCCCCCTCCCCCCCATGAACGTCCGCCTCCCCCGCCCTCCTGCCCAGAGGACCCGGGACTGACAGCGCAGGGTGACGGTTGGGCAGCCCGCCGGGTGTCGGGACCAAGAGAGCCCCCCGGCCACCCGCTCAGCTGTTTCCTGCTCGTGTTTGTTGTGCCGAGGGAGGCCCCGCCGCCACCGCCGCCGCCGCGCTCTGCCGCCCCGGTCCCTCCCGATTGGCCGGCTGGCGTCACGTGGCCTCCATCAGCTGGGCCGGCGGGGGCGCTCGCGGGCCCCACTGCGGCTGCCGGGTGAGCCCACCCGGGGGTCGCCCGGGCCGGCCCTCATTTATTTTTAAACTTTTTCTGTTTACAGAGATCTGTTGGTAATCTGAGGATTTTTATTCTACGTCGTCTTGACAGATGGAAAACCTGAAGTAACTTCGGGCTAACCTTGTGTTTTTGGAAAATTAGTAGACTTGGTGGTGAAGAAACTGGGAGGAGTAGGATATTAGCTAACTTTGCATAGCCACATATAGAGCGTCGCAGCTGCATTCCACCAAAGAGGAACCAAAAGGCCTGTGGTGTTCCCAGGGTACATATTCATGCCAGAAGTGAAGTGCTTTGGTGAATTCGTTTCCTGAAAGTTTATCGCATACTTGTACTGGGTTAGGTAAGAAGTAAAGTACAAAGAATTTAGAATAGTGCATTTGTTATCCTTTTCTATTTGCTCCTAGGTTTTTAGAACTTCAGCCATAAAAATGGGCAGAATTTTCCTTGATCATATCGGTGGTACCCGTCTGTTTTCTTGTGCAAACTGTGATACGATCCTGACCAACCGCTCAGAACTCATCTCCACTCGTTTCACAGGCGCCACTGGCAGAGCATTTCTTTTTAACAAGGTTAGTGAGAAAAAGTTTGATTCCTAAGTGGGTTGCAATTTTGATTTTCCTTGTCCCTTGTTAGGTAGTTAACCTGCAGTACAGTGAAGTTCAAGATCGGGTCATGCTCACTGGCCGCCACATGGTTCGAGATGTGAGCTGCAAAAACTGCAATAGCAAACTGGGATGGATCTATGAGTTTGCCACTGAAGACAGCCAGCGATATAAGGAAGGCCGCGTGATCCTGGAACGTGCTCTAGTTCGAGAGAGTGAGGGCTTTGAGGAGCATGTACCATCTGATAACTCTTGAAGATACAGAGAGAAATCCATCTTTTCCCAGGTCTCCTTCACTGAAAACAAAAATCTACTTACATACACTGTCACCTTAGCATCAGAGTCGGATTAATGAACTGCGGAACAAGAGGTTGTGAGAATCTAAGATGGAACCTTTCTTTCTTTCTTTCTTTTTTTTTAAATTTTGTATTTTCCATCCAACAGCAGTGTGTAGAGAGAATATTATGCAGATGCCGTTAATTTTTTACCCTATGTTTACATCTTGAGGCAGCAGAGTCTGTCTGCAGCTATGTGGTGAGCTATGTAAGGAAAAAAATCTGGGCTGTTAGAGTGAAAAAGTGTGTTTTATGTCAATTGTGAAAGGAAAATGTTAGGAGTATGGTTTTTAAACTTGGGCTTCATTTTAAACTTTTTTTTTTAAACCCAGTTATTTCACTTGATTTGCTAGCTTCAGAGAAGAGATCCGAATCTGTGCCCAGCGCTAAAGGCTCAGTGTTAGCATGGCTTGTGCTGGCCGGTGTGCCATATTCTTGTTGGAGATGAACCGTAGCACCAGAGCCCATTCTTCCTTGTCAGTCTTGGCCCAAAGATGTCACCATTCCTAGTTATTTGTCACCACATAATTGGTGTTGATTGGAAACTTTTTCTGAGATGGGACAGAACTGCTGGGTTGTCTTTTTCCATGTAACTTAAGCATAGTAATATAAATAAAGTAATAGTTGGATGCTTTTGGTCCTGTGTTGCTTTTAAAAACACCTTATAAAAGAGGAGAGTATTTGATAAGCAATTTTCATAGTAGTAAAGTTTTTTTTCATCTCTTAAACTAAATTGACCATGCATATAATATTCTTTGTTTAAATGAAAGCATACTGTTGAAACCCGCAGTGTTGCATTTAGAAAACAGTTGAACAGAATGTCAATGTGCATTCATGCAAAAAAACATTTAATCTGCATCTGTTTTAGAAAAGGGGGAAATGAAGCAACTTGTCTAAAAATACTGCTTTACAAAGCATTTCAGCCTTTCCCCCTCAGTTTTGCATTGATTTTTTGACAAGTCTGTAGAGCCTAATAGTTTCCATCAAAGGCCTAGATCTCTTATTTAGCATTTTTTTCAGCTCTTCTCTCAGAAGTTCAGCTGTTGAAACGAAAACTGTACTTTGTACCCTCACATACAAAGGGATCAAATTTGACCTGGTGTTATTTTAGCCCCAAATTTATGACATTACACAATATTAAAATGTAAATGTTTCTTTACCCAAACTACTTCTAGATATTCTAGTATTTGCTTCTGGTGGAATTAAATGACGGTAAAATTGGCTAATTATTTGAATGAATGAATGGATGGATGTTTTGCATGCTCAATTTCTAGGTCCTTTGTCTAGAAAGGAAATTTGCCTCAGTTGAATTAGTGAAATATTTCTGTCGTTGATATTAAAAGTGACTTCTGAGTACAGTTAAGTTCCTCCTATTTGCCACTGGGCTGTTGGTTAGAAGCATAGGTAACTGATTAAGTAGGTATGATACTGCATTTGAAATAAGTGGACACAAACTATCCTTTCTCCACCATGGACTCAATCTGAGAACAACAGCATTCATTTCCATTCATTTCCATACTGGCTTTTGATTATATGCAGATTCCTAGTAGCATGCCTTACCTACAGCACTATGTGCATTTGCTGTCACAATAAAGTATATTTTGTCTTGCATTGATGCAGTACTGCTGCTTATTTTCCACTGA